AAGAGAACTCACTTCACAGAAGAATTCATTGCCACGGAGCCCACAGAACCAGGAAATCCAGGACACCTCCTCTGAGCTGCTCATCTTCACGTCAGCTAGAAAAAGAACAGTGTCAGTAAAGCTCAAGTTCTCCTTCCCTGCCTCTGGTATCCTCCCTCCTCCCACATTCGGCCCTCCAACCACGGGAGAATTCGGAACCACCCTTTCTTAAAGCAACCCAAACTCTGAAGCACTCCTCTCCAGCTCCTCTAATTTACATCTCAGCCCCTTTTCTTTGAAGTTAAACATTCTTTGGGGTCCCACCACTTGAAAGAAGCCAACAGATACTTTGACCCACCAGCCCGACCCACATCCCTGGAGCTCCCGAAGGCCAGGGCCCTCTCTCCTCTGTGTCAACTCCGGCAGGGACCTCGACTCAGGCTCCCTACCAATACAAGTCTCTGCATGACCCCCACGCCTTTCCCAAGGGTTTCCAAGTTTATCATTCTCAAGCAAGAACTGGGCTCCTCCTTTTCTCACGGGTTGGGGGCGATTGTCAGGTCCCTTTCACCGGAATCCACACATCCCCCCTCCGCTCCTCAGGCCACCTCTCCCTCCTTCGTGCCGGACCTGGTCGCTTCCTCCCCCGCCCCCACATCAAAGTCCGGAGACCCCATGTGCCGCTCCCAGCGACAAGGGACTCGGAGCAGCGACGACTTCAGACTCACCGGCTGGACGGGGACCAGGACTGGGGTGGGGTAGGGAAGTTGCTACTTCCAGGGAACGGCGGCGACCGCTACAGCGCAGGCCGCGGACCCGACCGCGGCAGGCGAAGTGGGGTGGGGGGAGTGGAAATTAGGGAGGGTGGGGAAGAGGGCAACACGCAAGCGCCAAGGGTCAGGTGCCGCGGTGGATGCCGGGACACGGAGTCCCCGGTAGAGAAAGAAACTGGCTAAATGAGAGAAAGCGAACTACCAATCCCAGGATGACCCGCGCACGACCTGGCTGTCACGAAGGCCCGGAGGAGGGCGCTTGCGGGCGGGGCACAACGAGAAGCCACCGGAAGCGGAAGCCAGGTATGGCGTTCGGGGCCCGGGAGTCTGGGCAATACAGTTTTGTGCTCACTGGGTGAAGAGGCTGACTTAGGGCGGGGAAAGGAGGGAGCCAGGCTGGATCTCTTTCCGCAGCTCTCCTCACGTTCCCCTCTAGTCCCGGCGCGGCGCTGCTGCCCAGGGGACTGGCCTATCCTCGGCCAATCCGCTGGGTCCTTATTGCCTGTTGGGCCCCTAGTGCGAATCAGTCCCGCCAGAGACCCTTGACGGGCATACTGTTTCCTCCGGGCTCCTGCCTCATGAGGGGAGAGGTGCGGCTTGGCTCCGTGCGTAGGGACTTGGGTGGGGTGGGGTGGGCGGTGTGAGAACTGGAACGTCCCAGTGCGCTAACCTGAGGTGGTGCCAGCCATTCTGCTCGTCCCTTTGCACTTCTCCATTTCCCCTTAGGCTCTAAGTGTGACCTTCGAACCCTGGTCAGAGTAATGGTGAGGGGCAGGCGTGACGTTATTTCATTACACGGCTTCTCGGCATTCCACAGGTTTCCCTCCGCCTCCTGAGGGCCTTTCCTAACCCACAGAGTGGATTCCTGGCTCCAGAAAATGGGCTTGGAGCGGGGGCCACGTTGAGGAAGGCGAAGGGCATTGTGGGGGCGTTATGTAAAAGTAGGACCCCAACCGACAGATCCTAGTGCTCGCGCCACCTGGGCGCGCGGAGCTTTGCTCGTTTACTATTGAAAAAGTTCCAGCGCGGGAAACTGAACCCGGAGCTTTGCGCACGCCCGAGCCCTCAAGTAATGTGGGTTGTGGTTTTTGTTGTTGTTGTCGCCAGGCTATTTGATTGTGTCAACTCTTCTGATTAGAATGGCGCCATTTTGCGGTACGGAAGCTACACAGCAACACGTATAGGAGACTCTCCCCGAGATCTTCTAGGGAGTGACCCATCTATTTTTGTTTGGGAAGAGGAAACTCCGAAATGGGATCGCGGAAGACTTAAAGGGCCAGGCTGATTTTTTTTTCCTACTGGTATGTCTTACGGGGTGGGAAAGTGGTTTCAGAAAGTGTTTTTGACTACTTTTTCTCATCCCAGCAGGTCTCTGAGGCTGTGGTTGCTACAGGGTCACCACGAGCTTGGCTTACTTGTCTCATCCTTCCCTTGCCTGGTATCATTTTCTCAGTTCTCCCAAAAGCCATGTCCCGGCCCTTGCTCATCACCTTCACCCCAGCCACTGACCCCAGCGACCTCTGGAAGGATGGGCAGCAGCAGCCACAGCCCGAGAAGCCAGAGTCCACCCTGGATGGGGCTGCAGCCCGAGCTTTCTATGAGGCCCTGATTGGGGATGAGAGCAGCGCTCCTGACTCCCAGAGATCTCAGACTGAACCTGCCAGAGAAAGAAAGAGAAAGAAAAGAAGAATAATGAAGGCACCAGCAGCAGAAGCAGTGGCAGAAGGAGCATCAGGAAGACATGGACAAGGGAGATCCCTTGAGGCTGAGGATAAGATGACTCACCGGATACTGAGGGCAGCCCAGGAGGGGGACCTGCCAGAACTTAGGAGACTGCTGGAACCGCATGAGGCAGGAGGAGCTGGGGGGAATATCAACGCCCGGGATGCCTTCTGGTGGACCCCACTGATGTGTGCTGCTCGAGCGGGCCAGGGGGCAGCTGTGAGCTATCTCCTGGGCCGTGGGGCTGCCTGGGTGGGGGTCTGTGAGCTGAGTGGCAGGGATGCGGCTCAGCTCGCTGAAGAAGCTGGCTTCCCTGAGGTAGCCCGCATGGTCAGGGAGAGCCATGGAGAGACAAGGAGCCCGGAAAACCGGTAAGGGGAAACTTTAGCTCAGACCCATGTCTTGCCCTTAATGCTTTTTCTTCTTTCTCTGCAGGTCTCCTACTCCCTCCCTCCAGTACTGCGAGAACTGTGACACCCACTTCCAAGATTCCAACCACCGCACATCCACTGCTCACCTGCTGTCACTGTCGCAGGGTCCTCAGCCTCCCAACCTTCCACTTGGGGTGCCCATCTCCAGCCCGGGCTTCAAACTGCTGCTGAGGGGGGGCTGGGAGCCAGGAATGGGGCTGGGACCCCGGGGTGAGGGCCGTGCCAATCCCATCCCCACTGTCCTCAAGAGGGACCAGGAAGGACTAGGCTACAGATCAGCACCCCAGCCCCGAGTGACACATTTCCCAGCTTGGGATACCCGAGCTGTGGCTGGGAGGGAGAGACCCCCTCGGGTGGCCACACTGAGCTGGAGGGAGGAGAGAAGGAGGGAGGAGAAAGACAGGGCTTGGGAGCGGGATCTAAGGACTTACATGAACCTCGAGTTCTGACTTTGGTAAAGTCTGACCCTAGTCTGCTGCTGAAGTCTGAACTTGGGCCTCTGACCTGGGCCCTTTGACTTCCCCTTCCTGGGATCTGCTCAGATGCAGATCCTGAAGTTTTTGGTCAATAGGCTCTGTCTTCGTGAGAGACGGGCTGAGAGTCAGAAATAAATCAACCATTTGTGGTTTATTCACTTTTCTGGAAGCTATTTTGAGGAAGCCAAACAGAAGCCTGGGAGCCACATGCAAGTCCCACCTGAGTCAGAAGGGGCAGCCTCTCCAGGTGGCATGATAAGGTCACCTCCCTGCCAATCTGGGTTCACTTTCAGGTCCCAGACCCTCCTGGGAGTCCCCCACCTATTCTTTCAACCCCCCTGGACCAAGAATTGCCCAGCTTCGTGCAAGTCTCACTTCCCCCAGGAGGAGTTCCCTGACTACAGCCAATTCACTGATTTCACAAACATAAGTCCATATACTATGTGCCAAGAATACAGGTAAAGACATTCCCAACCCTCAAAGAGTTCACAGCTGGAGAGGGAAAGTGCCATGTTATCAATTTTTTTCTTTTTTTTTTGAGATGCAGTTTCGCTCTCATTGCCCAGGCTGGAGTGCAATGGCATGATCTCGGCTCACCACAACCTCTGCCCCCCGAGTTCAAGGGATTCTCCTGCCTCAGCCTCCCCAGTAGCTGGGATTACAGGCATGCCCCACCACGCCCAGCTAATTTTGTATTTTTAGTAGAGACGGGGTTTCTCCATGTTGGCCAAGCTGGTCTTGAACTCCCGACCTCAGGTGATCCGCCGGCCTCGGCTTCCCAAAGTGCTGGGGTTGCAGGCATGAGCCACCACTCCCGGCCCATGTTATCAAATATTATAATGCAGGGTGATAAGGGAAGTCAAGGCCTCTAGAGATGAGAATGGGTAGGGTTTTGCTGGAAGAGGCCAGTGTGATAGGAAGGCCCACGATTATCAAGCTTGTACACTTAGTTGAACTGGGACCAGAACTCTAGCCCCCAAATCTAAACTTTAAACTTCTTTGTTCCACCCATTTGTCTACACTTTTCTTTCCCACACTTCCCC